GCTGACTTGTTGAACTTCCCCCAGGGAGTACTCCAGGAGAAGGATGGGAGGGGTGGAGAGGCCAGAACAGTTGCCTGTAAATAAAGATGCCAGTAGTGTCTGGCCATTCTGTGGACCACACTTGTACAAATCCACTTCATTCTGGCCCTCGGTTTCCCTGTCTACTCACTGAAGACATACGTTCTCCAATCAAAACTGCTGCAGTGGAAGAAATCTATTCTGGCTGTGGATGCTCTCATACAGCATTTTTTGCATTGTACAGGGATCGATAGATATTTGTTGAATTAATTAATATATCAAGAAATCCTAGGAGACTGTTTTACCCTTCAAGGGACAACATCATTTCAGTTCCGCTTGGCATGGGGCGGCTTCTCTGTTACTTAGATTGAGCCTTCAGAGTCACTCCAGGAGTGAGGCTGCTTGAGTCCCACCCATTCCCATAGTTCCCAGGCTCCTGGGTCTCCTTTTCTTCGGGCGAGCCATTGAATTGCAAACACAGCAGGCATGGTTTCATTCCAAACCCAGAGCTGTTTTAATTAGTTTAACGTCTGTTAAACGCTTTGAAGATTGGAAGCAACAGATAAGTACTGGATGATGTTATTAACAACTGCAGTTAATTGCAAACATTTCTATTAATGCTAGTTTCTGCCTCCTTTTCTTTGCTCTACTTTCTTTCCAAGGTTCCCAAATTCTTAGCCTCCCCCTCCTTTCCTCCCCGTACTGGCGCTATAGGGTTAAACTGGGGCGGAGCCCAGGGATGAACGACAGCGCCAGTCACCAACTGGTACGGGGCAAGCGGGAAGAGCTGGGTGGGGCGGCCAGGCAGAGGCGAACCCTCACGCCCCCAGGCCCCGCCCCGCGGCTGGAGGCCCGGCTGGAACGGCACGGGGCGGGGCGCCAAGGCTTGGCGGCCCCGTGGTTGGGCGTCCCGGCAGCCGCTTGAGGGATGGGGCGGGGTCGGCCGGGACCTCCTCCTTCATTCCCTCGGCGGGCCGAGCCTCCCCTCTCTCCCGCCCCTCCTCCTCCCTTTCCCACCCCTCGGAGTAGAGCTGCACATGCGGCTGCTCCCTGCTCCGTCCCGCCCAGCCACTGTCGCGCAGGAACGGGTCCCTGCAGCCCCCAGCCGATGGCAGGACAGTAGCCGCCTGTCAGAGGTCGTGAACGGCTGAGGCAGACGCAGCGGCTCCCGGGCCTCAAGAGAGTGGGTGTCTCCGGAGGCCATGGGCTACCCGGAGGTGGAGCGCAGGGAACTCCTGCCTGCAGCAGCGCCGCGGGAGCGAGGGAGCCAGGGCTGCGGGTGTGGCGGGGCCCCTGCCCGGGCGGGCGAAGGGAACAGCTGCCTGCTCTTCCTGGGTTTCTTTGGCCTCTCGCTGGCCCTCCACCTGCTGACGTTGTGCTGCTACCTAGAGTTGCGCTCGGAGTTGCGGCGGGAACGTGGAGCCGAGTCCCGCCTTGGCGGCTCGGGCACCCCTGGCACCTCTGGCACCCTAAGCAGCCTCGGTGGCCTCGACCCTGACAGCCCCATCACCAGTCACCTTGGGCAGCCGTCACCTAAGCAGCAGCCATTGGAACCGGGAGAAGCCGCACTCCACTCTGACTCCCAGGACGGGCACCAGGTGAGTCACCTAGTAGGGGCGGCGGCGGCCCCTCTGCCCGCGGTGCTTGTTTTTTCGTGTCTAGAGCTGATGCCAGAACCAGCAGGCTCCCCTTTGGAGTTGGAGCTGTAAACAGCTGTAATAACTGTTCCACGCCCGCCCGTTGAAACAACTTTTAACCGCATTTTCAGCGCGGGTCCTTGTGCGCTGACCAGAACGTGGGCTTGTTCACACTTACCTGCAATTTGAGACTGATTGTCCTCGGCGTTCTAGTGAGGATCAGCGCCCCTGAGGAATTCTGGTAGAAATATGCCGTCTTGCTAGACAACTTCTGAACAGCAATTTTAAAAATCTATGGAAATAAAACTCACCCTTTGCATGCCGGTTCTGATTCTTAAGCGGGGTAGGTGTGCGGTGGGAAGGGTGGGTGGGAAGCGCTTTTACTACTGTTAGCTTGAGAACGGGAATCTGCCAATGGAATAATTACTCAGGACTCGTCCCCCAAGAGCAGTTTTGTTTGTTTTTGCAATCTTTATGGTGTTTGTGCCCTAATAAGCAAACTATTAGCTTTGGTGTTTGTTTTCTATTCTATTCTTTCTAGCTTTTTATTCAAGTAAATTTCGTTCACTTAACGTAAATACTGTCTTGGTTGCCATATGTGAAACTTAGGAGAAGCATCCAAGGATCCTTTCGAGGTGGCTAAAGAATAATAATAAAATTGTACCTCTTAGGGAAGAGAGCAAGTTGTACAAATAAGTTCCTTGAGGTGAGGGACCCAAGCCTTCTATATTTACTGCCACATCCAGAGTCATTGTCACAACTCTGTAAACATTATTTGTGCCACTTTGACCTCCCATCTAAAGTGGTACGCTTGATAGAGACATCATATTCATGATAATAGTGTAATGTTAGGACTGATACTTAAAAAAAAAAAAAAAGATGTGCATTGTAAAGTTGCCCTGAGCCTTAAAATGTCTTACTAGCACACTCCAATTTATATAACAGCTTATCAAAGAAGAGAATCAGCAGACATGCTTCTCATACTTGAAACTTTAAACATTGTAGCTAAACGATAATTAACTAGGATTCTGACTCCTTTATTTATCTACTGCCACTCCCCCCACACCCCAATGCCCAGCAGAAGTATTTAGCAGCTGAACATTGATATTCTGTGAAAAGATGAAAGAATTAAACTTCTTTAATCAAATGTTGGCCAATACTTTTTGGCATTCAGGATGGACAGAGCCATTTTTATAGACTGAGGATTAGCAGAACAGCTGTACTGTAAGGTTTCTGTGATGGCATGAAACTCTTACAGGTGTATAATGGCATTTAGTTACCTACCCTTTGTGTGGCACTAAAATAGTTCTGTCTAGATTTAAACACAGCTTCCTATCTTCTGTCTTTTATTCTTTCTGTTTTAATATTTTTGAGCAATAGAAGCAAGGATACTAGCTCTTTACATTTGTTGACATCAATTGGAATCAGTTTCCTAGAGTTATGAAGGGCTTATATGAGTCCATTTCGTTTGATTCCCTTGGGAAACATAGGCCCTAAAGGGAAAGTGACTTGCCCAAGGTCACATAACTAGAGTCAAAACTGGGATGATAGTTGCTCTAACTCCTAGTTGGGTGCCCATTCCCCCAACTACCTCCTGGGACCTTTTGCGAGGGAGCAAGATGGAGCTCCACATTAGAACTTTTGCAAAGTAGAGGGCTCAGCTCTGCATCATTTTGTTCTACTCTGCCTGTATTTTGACCACAGTAAGTTTAACCGTGTGTTCCTTATTCTTCCTGAACTTCACTTTCAGATTTGGAGTATACTTTGAAGGAATTTTAGCCCAAATTCAACTTGTTTATTTTAAGTTGTTCAACTTAAGTTTATCTTATCTTGTATATTAGTTTTAGTATACAAAAATAACTTTTTAAAAAAGTTGATTGGGTATTAAATTAATACTGCTACAAGCTTGGTTAAAATTTCTAGTGCCCTGGTGCACCCTCTGCTGGCTTTACAGTGACATTTAATTTTCAGTATCTGCTGACACTCAGAATTCTACATTGTGCTGACAGATTCTGATTCAGTAAATAAGGAAGTAAACAGCCTTGTGGGATTTGGCCACGTAGGTCATATTTTTATATTTTAGTTTTTAAACACAAACAACTGCTGTTACAGCAAATCTTGGATGGAGAGGAAGAAAGATAAAAATATACACCCTTCAACGGGCAGTACATTCAGGTTTCTTACCAGTTTATCTGTAAGGAGTGAAGGCAAGCTGATGAGAGTAAACTGCAGGAAGCTCTCATGAGACCAAGTGGGCAGAACAGTCAGAGACACTTCATGCAGGTAGGCAAAAGTAAACCTATCCATACTTATGAGATGATGGGCTCTGGGCTCTCAGTTATGACTCAAGAAAGGGACCTGGAAATCACTGTAGATGTATGTATATCATCTGTCAATTTAAAAACTTTTTAAGCAGGGCACACAAGGAAGTTAGGGCAGGTAGGATACAGAGCAGAGAGATCAGCACAGTTCTCCATGTGAAATGTTAGAAAAGTCTCCCTGGTGGGGACACACTTGCTGATGATGAAGTGAGAGAGTCACATCAGACCTTCCGTAATCAATCATCTCCTTCAGCTGGAGCAACCAAGTAGCTGAGATTTGTCTGGATAGTTGGTGGAGATTATCTCAAGAGCAAGGGATATCTCATTTGTGTCTGAATTAGGACAATATACAGTAATATGATCGTCAGAGTAAAAAACTAAAAATCACTGTTGATCATTCTGTGGAGATGTTGCGCCGGTTGTGATTGTGGTCCTCAAAGGCCAAGAATGTAGTGGGTATCATCAGGAAGGGTGTCAAAAACAACAAAACAAACCACTTACAAAACACTTATTTTTTCCATGTACAAGATCAAAAGCAGATTGGCTTCTACAATCAGACAGGAAATTCTGGTGGCTGCTCCTCAAGAAAAGCCTAACAGCTGATAAAAGTCCTCAAAAACCCCATTAAATTGATCAAAAGGATGAAGGGATTTTCTAGTTGGTTTTTCAGTCTGGATAGAAAGAGGTTGAAGGAGGAATATGATCAAAGTCTACCAAACCATGAGCGAGATGAATATGATTAATATATTGGTGTAACGTAACAATCCAGTTCAATAAATAGAAAGCCTGCTGTGCCAGACACAATGTTAAGTATTAGACACCTTTTAATGTTTGAAAAATTATTTTCAAGAGGAGGCAAATAAAGGTAGTATCTTATTCAACTCATTGTCTCAAGTAATAGTCAAAATTATGGGTAGATCAATACAGATTTACTTAGAACTGTTAGGGCTATTTGGAGTATGTTCCTAATTATTTGAAGTGATGTCATAGATGTCAACCTTAAAGTTCTACAAAACATTGCTTGACATAACTAGATAGACCATTAGTGTATCCAGAGTTGACATTACCTGTGTTAAGGCTCTTCGATCAAGAACATAACTAGGAATCATTCGAGGTGATTCAAGGTGAGCACAATGAATAAATCCAAGGATTTTTTTTTTTAGGGAGGTGGGATCTAGATAAAATACCTTTACTGTGGGTTTGAATACAGAACTTTTGATCAACTTGCTTCATTATTCCCATCGCATTTTCTCTCTCACTAACTCTGCTGCAACCCACCCATCATATCCTGTCTTAGAATCATTCTTTAGTTGTTATTGCTGTTGTTTTCAAATACATTTTATGTCTTTACATTAGAGCTCCTTAGAAATCTGCCTTCATTTTTGTCTTTCTCCATAATGCCTGACACAGTGCTAGTTACAGTTACTGTACTCAAATACTTGTTGAGTTGAATATTATTTTGGGACTTTGGAGGTGTTTATGTGAAACAAAGACATTTTCTCTTTCTATAACAGGCCTGTTTTCCTCAGGTCTTGCTAAGCCTGTGACCTGTCAGCTATGCTTAGGTGAGTAAATAGTTCCACTGGAAATGTTTCACTGATTTCTAGAATAATTAGAAAGTGAAATGGAGAAGAGCCTTAACCACGTGGTCAGTCTCCCAGTTTCACACCTTCTCTCTAAAATGGTGCAAAAAGCTTCCTGTAATATATTGTTTGATGTTTTGTTTTATTTGCTTTTAGGTCTCATGTCTTTCTTTCTATCTTAGATCTTGTGAAAAAATAATCTGTAATTTATCTGTAACTACCTTATAGAGAAGATCTCTTTAAAGTAAAGAACCTCTGAAGCCATTTAATTCCCAAGAACATTACCAAGAGAAACCACCTTGCCTGTAGAGGACCATTTTATCTAACTCCTCTGTAAATACTCAGGACTTAGCTTTTCATTTCATTTCTTTCTTTTATTAAAAATCTTTTCTATTGAAGTATAACTCATACACAGAAAAGTATATAAATCATATTTGTACAATTTGATGAATCATTACAAAGTGAATATACTCACGTCACCAGCACCCAGGTCAAGAAATAGAACATTATTATATGCCACAACTCCTCCTTACACCCTATTGTTATCACTATATCCTCCTCACTCTCTCAAGTTCTGACATCATAGATTAGTTTTTTTATCTTTCTCCATAGTGCCTGACATAGTGCTAGTTGGATTAGTTTATTAGTTTTGTTCATTTTGAACTTTATATAAATGAAATCAAACAGTGTGTATTCTTTTGGATCTGGTGTTTTTTGCTCAATACTGTTTTCGTGACATCCATTCAGGTTGTTGCTTGTGGCTGTAGTTTTTTATTTGTATTTTTTGTGTGTGTGAGACAGAGTCTTGCTCTGTCACCCAGGTTGGAGTGCAGTGGCATGATCACAGCTCACTGCAGCCATAACCTCCCAGGAACAAGCGATCTTCCAACCTCAGCTTTTTGAGTAGCTGGGACCACAGGCACATGCCACCATGCCTCATTTTTAATTTTTTATAGGCTCATTTTTAATTTTTTTATAGAGACAGGATCTCTCTATGTTGCCCAGACTGGTCTTGAACTCCTGGCCTGAAGCAATACTCCCACCTCAGTGTACCAAAGTGATGGGATTACAGATGTGAACCACCATGCCCAGCCATTTATTTGTATTTTTGTATATTATTTCGTTGCTCGAATATACCACAGTCTATTTACTCTATTTTTAATGAATTTGTGGATTGTTTCCAGTCTGGGGCTATTACGGATGCTGATGTTGTGAATATTATTATACATGTCTTTTGGTTACATATGCTTGAATTTCTATTGCTTGTATAGATCAGAGTTGCTGGGTCATGGAGGATGCATATTTTTGACATTATTGATAATGACAGTTTTTCTAAGTCATTGTATCAATTTACATGCTCACCAGCAATGTATGAGAATTTCAGCTGTTTCACATTCTTACTAACACTTGGTATTGCCAGTCTTTTTAGCCATAGCTGTTCTGGTGGGTGGCTTTGTAGTAATATCCGTTGATTTTAATTGGCATTTCTCAGAAGACTGATGAGGTTGTGCTCTTTTTCATGTTTATTATGCATTTGCATATCTTCTGTGAAATGCCTATACAAGTTTTTTGCCCATTTTTCTATTAGTCTGTCTTTTTCTTATAGATTTGTAGGAATTCTTTATATACTCTGAATATGAACTATTTTTGTATTTTTTATGTTGTAAGCCATTCCCAAATCTGTGATTTACCTTTCTTTATGGTATCCTTTGATGAACAGAAGTTTTTAATTTTAATGTGTTTAATTTTTTAGTATTTTCCTTTATGGATAGTGTTTTCTGTGTCCCATTTAAGAAATATTTTCTTACCTTGAAATTGTAGATATTCTCCCATATTATCTTCTAGAAGCTTTATGTTTTTGACATTTACATTTAGGTCTATACTCCACTTGAAATCGATTTTTGTGTATGCTAAGATACAGAAACTAAGCTTCATTTTTTAAAATATAGATATCCAACTGATCCAGTACCATTAATTATAAGGACTGTCTTTCCCCCAGTCCTCTATAGCATCACCTTTGTCATAAATCAGGTGCCTGTATATATGCAAGATTGTTTCTGAACTGTTTATTCTATTCTGTTGGTCTCTTTGTCATTACATCACTACCACAATCTTAATTACTGGACTTTATTATTACCTGGTAAAGCAACTCCTTTCACCTTGTTCCTCTTATTTAAAAGTATCTTGGATATTCTTGGCCCTTTGCATTTAGAATCAGCTTGTCATGTTCCACAAAAAAGAAACGTGCTGAGATTTTTATTGGGATTGCATTGCATCTAAAAATCAATTTAGAGGGAACTCACCATTTTATGGTATTCAGTTTTCCAATCCATGAACATGCCCAGCAGATTTGGTGTTTGGTGAGTGCCTTCTTCTTGATCCATAGAATGACACACTCTTGCTGTATCCTCACGTGGTGGAAGGGATAAATGCACTTCCTTGGACCTATTTTATAAGGACATTAATCTCATTTACAAGGGCTCTGCCCTCATTATTTAATTGCCCCCTAAAAGCCTCATCAAATACCATCACATTGGTGATGATATTTCAACATATGAATTTTGGGGGGAACACAAACATTCAGACCATAGCAAACCTATTTTAGACATTTTCTCAGCATCCTTTATGTCTGTTACATACTTTTCTCTGTATTCTATCCTTCTTTTTCTCTCTATACTTCATTCTAGGTATTTTCTTTTTTTTCTTTTTTTTTTTTTGAGACAGTTGCATCTACATACTTTATTTTCAAAAAATCTTCACAGGAACAATGCAAGGTAGATATTGCCGTGTCTCTATTTTTACATGTGGAGAAGCAGACCCAGAGGGGTTAAATAACTGTCTGCAATCATATAGCTATTTCTGGAACTGTGTTTTAAATAGGAATTTTATAAACCATATATAGAACTTGTATCAACTGGACCATTTAAAATGTGCATGGAGAAGTTTCTATTTAAAGGACTCCCATGAAAGGTAGATTAATTCAATAAGTAGTATTGGGATTTACTGACTTGCCATTTTGGGGGTTTAAAAAAAAAGACAAGTAAAACTGGATCCTTATCTCACCTCTTATACCAAAATAAATTCCAGATGGAACAAAGATTTACATGTAAAACATGAAGTCACAGACATCCTAGAAGAACACATGGATGCATATTTTTAGAATCTTACATTCTGGATATTTTCCTGTGACTTAACTTCCAATTCATTAATTCTGTCTTCAGCTTTGTCTAAACTCCCTTTAAACTCACTCATTGAGTTCTTAATATTATTTGTCATGTTTTTTATTTTTAGAATTTTCATTTGGTTCTTTTTATAAGATAGTGTTTGGTTCTCAGCCAAACTCTGCCAAAATATCTTTTAACATACTGGCCATAATTATTTGAAAATCTTCATTTGATTACTCATTATTTCAATCCTTGAGGGTACGTTTCTATTGTCTATTGTTTGTCTTAATTTTCTATCACTTTACCTTTCTCCTGGTTAGTTTTGATTGAATGGTAGACATTATATATGAAAGATTATAGTAGAGATGGTTTGAGACCTCAGTTATTTTTATCTTTATCTAGAAAGGATTTATACTCACTTCTGGCACGTGGTTAGAGACACTAGCAATCTCACATCTCCTTAATTCAATATGAGACTGAGATAATTTAAAGCTGCCCTTCAATCCAAGTGAAGGTTGACTTACCCTTCCTTTTAGTATTTATGCCTTCTAAGTTGAAACCCAAAGCTTGGGTTTTTTTTTCCCCTTGGGAGTTCTCCCTCTTTGAAGGGTCCTTAATTCCAATTTTTGTTCTTGTAGCTTCATGAGTCTGTCAGAAGCTCCTCTCTCTCTCTCTCTCTCTCTCTCTCTCTCAGCTGACTCTACTATATCAGCCAATGACCTTAGGAGAAAAACAGCCTCTCTCAGTTTTCTTTTTATCCTGCATTTTGGCTTTATAGTATTGCATTACTTTGTTAGATCTCAGATATCTTCAAACATATATCATTTATATCTTGCCCCAATTTTCTTGTGTTTTTTTAAGCAGGAAATTTAGCCCAAATTACTTTTGCTTCCATTACTAGAAGCAGAATCAGCTTATCATTTCTTCAACAAATGTTTATTGATCATCTCCTGTGTATCATGCACTGTACAAAACAATGGAGATGCAGCTGTTGAACAGATTAGAGGGGATTCCTGCCATTGTGGAGCATACAGACAAGTGAACAGGCACATATAATACAATTTCATAAAGCAATGGTAGGGTTAATCATAGGATGATGTAGAGCACTAAGGAGGAGTGCCTGACCATGACTTTTGAAATCAAGGAACATGTTCTTGACAAAGCATCTTCTGAGCTTAAACCTAAAAAGTAAGTAAGAATTATCTAGGATAAGACTGTTTTAGGCAGTAGGAACAGCAAGTGCAAAGGCCTGGAGATGAAAGAGAACATGGTACATCCAGGAATAAGAAAACCTAGTTTGTATGAAGCTACTATTATCAAGACAGGGTGGTTCTGGCATGAGGACAGGCATATATATCAATGGAACAGGACTGAGAGGTCAAAAATAAACTCTTATATTTATAATCAATTGATTTTTGACAAAAGTACCAAGATGATTAGTTGGGGGGAAAAGATACCCTGTTCAATAAATGATGTTGGGAAAATTGGATATCCACATGCAAAAAAGATGAACTTAGATACTCACTAGAGACCATACCCCAAAAATGAACTCAAAATGGATCATAGGCTTAAATGTAAGTACCAAAACAATAAAATGTTTAGAAGAAAACATAGAAAATCCTTAAGATCTTGCAGAGCAAAGATTTATTAGATATGACACCAAACACATAGTCTAAAAAAGAAATGAACCGTTTTGGAAAGAAACTTTTTTTTTTTTTCAAAAGAAAACCTTGAAAAATGAAAAGAAATGCAACAGACTAGGAGAAAATCTTTGGAAAACATATATCTGGTAAATAACTTATATTCAAAGGAATTTACAAAGGATTCTTGGAATGTAATAATAAGACAAACCAAACAAAAAAATGAGCAAAAGATATGAACAGATATTATACCACAAATGAAGATACACAAATGGCTAAATAAATACATGAAAACATGTTCGACATCATTATCCATTACAGAAATTTAAATTAAAACCACAGTGAGATACCATTTCACACCCACTAGACTGGCTATAATGAAAAAGACAATAAGAAGTGGAGATGTGGAGAAATGGAAACTCTCATACATTGCTAGTGGAAATGTAAAATGATTCAGCTGTTTTGTAAAACAGTTTGTCAGTTCCTCAATAAGTTAACATAGAATTACAATATGACCCAGCATTTCCACTCCTAGGCATATACCTAAGATAATTGAAAACGTATGTTCACACAAAAGCCTCTACATTGAATGTTCATAGCAGCATTATTCATAATAGTCAAAAAGTAAAACAGCTCCAATGTCTGATGTGGTATAATGTGATATAATATTCTATACAATGCAATATTTTTCAGCCATTAAAAGGAATGAATTATGAATAATGCTACAACATGGCTGAGCCTCAAATATATTATGCTAAGTGAAGGAAGTTAGTCACAAAAAAACCACATTGTATGATTCCATTTATATGAAATGTCCAGAATAGGCAAATATATAGAGACAAAAATTAGATTACTGGATGCCTGGGGCAGGGGGTAGGAATTAGGATTAACTGAATATGGGCATAAGGGCACTTATTGGGGATGAAAATATTCTAAAACTGATTTACCACAGCCAGGGTTATAGCAGTGGAACGAAATAAAGGAAATGATGCAAGAGATATCATGAAGTTACACAATTCTGTAAAGTTACTAGAAATTATTGAATTGTACACTTAAAATGGATGAATTCTACAGTATGTGAATTATATCTATATAAAGTAGTTTTTTTTAAGTGTCTGGCACATAGAAGATGGTGAATAAATGTGTAAGGGGCGTTGGTTGTTTCTGAATGATACCTATCTTTAGAGGAAGAGAATCTTCAAGGCTATTCGATTTACTTCAGAGATTTCTCCCTCTAACAGATGTGTCCAGGGTCCCAGTGCAGAATCAATTGAATTAGAAGCTTCAAGGATGGGAGTCTAGTCGTATATAATTTGACAAAGCCCTATGGGTGATTTTGCCAAGCACTGCAAATTGAGACTCTGTGATTTATGGAATTGTGAATGGCTTAGTATGGTCAGAACTCAGGGTGCATGTGGGACCCAATAGGTACTTGCACTAGAGTGGGCAGTAATCAAGAATCTTGGCCCAGAATCATCTCTGTCTTCCTCGCTTTCCCTTTTTTCCTCTCTACATCCCTCTCCCTTTCTGCCTCCCTGCCTCTCTCTCTGCTTCTTACTCTTATTCTCTCTGATAGAAATAGCTAGCTAGCTATTCCCAGATCCTACTTAGAATTTTTTTCAGAATTGTAGGGTTAAAATATATCATACAGATCATCCGTGGCAGTGGTTCTTAACCAGGGATGCATATTAGTCTTACCTGGAGAACTTTTTCAAGATACACAGGTCCCTGGCCACACCCAGACATACATCATTAGAATCTTTAGAGTGAGACCATGGGCATATATAGTTTATAAAAAGGTTTTTCAGGTGATGCTGATGCTCATCTCCATTTGAGAACGTACTGCTCTAAAGGAAGAAATAAAAGCATAAAGAAGATAAGATTTGGTTCCCCATGCCTAACTTCAGCTTCCCTGTTACAGATTATTAGGTCTGTATCACCTGTGTTACTGAAGCTACTTTTGAAGACCACTAGACCTGAGCTTGGGTGGTAGTGAATGCTTAATGAACACCACTGTGGAATACCATTTGGAAAATCAATTCATAAACTCTGGGGAGAGAGGGATTAGATTTCAGTTGCCATTTCCTCAGCCAGATGATAGTGCTGTGTGCTTGGAATAGCCAAGAAAGGAGGGTGGTTTCCTGTCTCTTGTGGCTTCCTGGTGACTTCTCTTGGTGCTAGCTGCTGAAACCACTTTAAAATAATAGGCTGTTGAGTAATTTTCTCCATGTATATCCACCTGTCAGTGGGCCTGCACTTCAGAGATGAAGAGTAGTTTTTATTGGCGTGATGGCATATAGCAGGGATTGAAACCAAACAGCCGCAATGAAATTGATTTTCAAAAAGAAATTACTTCTGAATTTTATTCTGTGGTTTGTGGATTGTTATTCTTACTTCATCCTGCCACACCAGTGGCCTACAAGGACAATGAAAGCTTGGACATAAGTAAGAGTTTTGGATCAATCCACAAGGCTCTGTACCTAGAAAAATTGCATGCTGCGAAAGCACTTTTGCTATGTAGTCTAAATGTTGGGGAAACTCTGAGAGTTTCTTCTGTAAGGATGGACCTTAACACCTGCCACAACTAGTCAGACTGAGGGAAAGAAGGGCAAAGAGTAGCTTTCAGGAGTTCTTTCGACTCAACCCCCACTCCATTGAGTCCCTATTTGGTATGAGATAATGCTAGTAGGGGGATTGTATCCTCAAGACAGATTCAGCTAACAGAACCAATGAAGGAGCACAAACCTACTTCATCCTTAATGACATTAGACAAATCCTTTGGTGCAGCTTGTTTCTGTTTGGATTCCCAGCTGACATCTCAAATTTAGTAAGCTAAACTGAACTTATCTTCATTCTTCCCCTTCCCACCACACACACCAAATTTTATAAAAGTAAACCCTGGTTTCATGCTCTCAATCACTTATGCATAAAACTTGGAAGGCCTTATATTTTTACTTCTCCCTTGTCCTTGCTACCTATATATAGCAATCAATTGTTAAGTTGACTCCTACTTTGTGATGTTGATTTATATTGTTCATGATGTCTCTTGCATGACTCCCTTTCTTTCTAGTCTCACTGCTATCACTCTGGCTGTATTTGGCTTAGATGATCTTCAAGGTGCCTCCCAACAATGAAAATCTGTGACTCTTTCTCAGCTCCTTATTACCTCACTCCTACAGTGGTTGTGTAGCTGAGAGTTGCTTTGTTCTCTGTTCCATATATATACCTCAGCTAGATTATTTTTCTTCCAGAGTTATTTTGTTATGTCACTTCCTCCTCAGAAACCTTGACATCTCCCTACTGCCCGTAGAATAAAGTTCAGACTTCTTAAACTGGCATTCTAAGCCCCTTTGCAATTGGGTTTGAACTACTCTGTCACTCTTCTTTTTATTCTCTGTTTGAATCTTGTTTTATCCAGACTGGTCCACTGACAGGCCGCGTTCTGGCCTTTGTTTGTTTACCTGTTCCCCCGAAGAAGAATGTTCTTTCCTCCAACCTGTCTCTTGGACCCCTCCAGGTCCTTCAAAGCTCAACTTAAACCTTAACTCTTGTGTGCATTCTTCCTTGCCCATCTATCCATCCCAGCACCCTAAATTCCTCATTCAGCACTGTGCTGTGTTGTAGGTGTTCTTGTTTCCTTAACTTGATGTGAAGGTTTTTGAAGACAGAGACTGAGTGTTACATTCCTTTATAGCTCTTATACCTACAACGCTAACTGTACTCTTTTAATTAAATACCAAAGTGAATCTTAAGGTATTGAAACATTCCCCCTAATATCGGACTCTAAAATATAGTTGTACACATTGATTGTGAGGATTATCATGCTACCTTAAGGATCTGGTGATTATTAATGGAGTCTGTCAGTAGGGCTTCTTTGCTTTTAGAGCCCTGCTTAAGGTCAAGCACCCTCACAGAAAGTTTCTTAGACTCTAGAGCTTCCTTCCTCAGTTCCTTTCCCTCCTTCAGATCTTTAAAAGCCTTCCACATAACAAGTATTCATATTCCACTTTGACCTGCTGTATACCTCTTGATTTCCTCAATACAGCAAGTCCTTACCTTCAAAATGCTTTCGGAATTCATTTCTCCCTGAATACTGAAGGTACCTCAACTTCTTGGCTTTCAGATTCTAACTCACGTGCCAGGTCACGAGAGGCTCCATACCCAAGTTTCTTTTCAAGTCACAAACCCCATACACCCCCATCGTATATCAAAGTTCCCTAACCCTCTTGTTTGTATTTTTAACAGTAACTCATTTAAACGTGTAAATGTGGGAAAGCCCTTAAGGTCAGGACTCTCTCTGTTTGTCTTGTATAGTGCAAAATATGCCGGTGTTCCAAATAATAAAGGTTTAGGGAAAAGCCCAGGTTGTGGTTATGTACGTGTCTGTGTTTGTCTGTGTGAGGGAGTCAAGGAAGGGGAGGGGGAGAAAATGGAGGGACTGACTTGTGTTTCTTTGTGTTTGCGTATAAGTATTAAATGCTAGAATTCTAGCATTTAATTTCTAGGAGAAATGTGATTCATAGTTCAGGACATAAGACCAAGTAGTACTACTGTTTCATAAACTACACTCTTACATTTCCAGTTAACCCATTTTCTTCTCAGCCCCTGACTTTACCTATTCATTCAGAAAGTCTGGCTCCCACCTGCTAAACCAGAGTGCCTCATGCTTATTTTGGTCTGTTTTGGATATCTTTCTTATCCTGGAGGTTGTAGAAAGAGTACTGGAATAAGTTCTGGCTCTTAACCAACTAGCATATTTCAGTGTCCTTATTTGTAAAATGGGAAAGACAGTACCTTCCCTGTCTCCTTCGCACTGTCTTTTTGAGGATCAAACACAAATATGTGTGAAAAATATAAAGTCTTGTGGTTATTTCTTAGAGGACTATTTGATAAATCTGTCTCTTTGTCTCGTTAATTATGTAAAACTTTTTTTCTAATTACTACCTTATATTTTCCATATAGTTGCCCTGTCTGTTGACATAAATTCACAGGGGTTGGTAATGGTACTGCATTTTTTCAAATCGTGCTTTTATGTTATACTCCCTTTTTGCATTTACAAATGCTTTCTTTCAGCCTGGCCCTCTGACAATTTATTTCCACAAGTTGTAGAGGGATAACTGGATTGGAAATTGGGATACAGTAGTACTGGTCCCAGGTCTGCGTTTAGTTATTCTCTTCTAGTTAAGTTGGTTCACCTTAGGTAGGTCATTTCATCTTTCTGGCTCTCTGTTTACTTATCTGCAAAATGTTGGAGATTGAAGTTGGTGATCTATAAGTTCTCTTCAAACACTAACAATTTATCATTGCAGCTAAATAGAATTCCTGATGCTGGCCAGGCACGGTGGCTCACACCTGTAATCCCAGCATTTTGGAAGACTGAGGTGGGTGGATCACCTGAGGTCAGGAGTTCGAGACCAGCCTGACCAACGTGGTGAAACCCCGTCTCTACTAAAAATACAAAAATCAACTGGGTGTGGTGGCACGCACCTGTAATCCTAGCTACTTGGGAGGCTGAGGCAGGAGAATCAGCTTGAGCCCAAGAGGTGGAGGTTGCAGTGAGCCAAGATCGCACCACTGCACTCCAGCCTGGGTGACAGAGCGAGACTCCGTGTCAAAAAAAAAAAAAAAAAAGAATTCCTGATGCTTTTTTTTCAGTTTTTCCTGCTCCACACCCCGCTCCTTGAGAATCACTGGCCTAATGAATATAGTCCAGATGCCAAATTCAAGACCTACATCAGTGTTGGCTTGCCAGTATTATGTACTGTTTCCAACAAGAACCCCCGGTTATATATAGATTGGTTTTCTTACTGCACATTCCTACCTTCATTGCCACTGTGTCATTCCCCCTGTTAAAATCTTTTTTTTTTCTTTTTTTTTTTGTGGTAGAATACTCCTTTGTCTCTAAGGACAAGCTTAAATGTTATACTTTCCTGTGAAGCCTTTCCTAATAGCTTAAACCTTAGTAATATTTTTTCTATTTCATCTGAACCACATCTGCATTTATGATATGCCAGACACTATACCTGGCATTGTAGGAGACAGAAAGATAAAATAAGTTCCTCACATTAGAGAAGGCTGAAATTGGGAATTAGCATTCTGGGCAGTGGTTAGCAGCATCAGCAAAGACTTGGAAATAGTAGAGTGGAGTAGAGTAGAGGGTGAGTTTGGATAAAGGCTTAGAGCCCATGGACCTTACTTATTTGGCCTATAACTATATATCCTCTTATGACAGTTCTTGTGATAGTATGCTACCTTATAATATGAAATTGTGGTTTATTTGTCATTTATTGGCTACCTAGCTTTCATTTCCTTTTCCTAATACCATTGCAGTTTCTTTTTGGAGTAGTCCCTTTCCATTATTGGATGGTGTAATAGGAAATCTAGGTGCCTGTATCCCACAAGAGAAGCCAAAGGGGTCAAGTCCTTCTACTTACTACCCCAGTAAAATCAAAGAGCAGTAGCCATGTGATGTATGGTCAACCAACCTACATTCTCTTGTGGGGCTGGCTTGACTTTTTGTCTTACAGTCTATATCCTTTGGCCCATTGCTCCAATCACCCTCTTGCAATTACCTCAAGTCTCTTGACTCTCTGTCCCCAGGTCCCCCTGTCTTAACAAAACCTCAGTCTAGGATTAGCCCTACCATTTGGCTTTATCAGTTCTACATGAAAGACTGTTGAATAGGACTGCAGAGAATAACCAATTACAGCCACTACAAATTCAGGCCCCAACCTCTGCTGGATACTTAGTTACCTAGCAATCTTTCTTTCTGTGGACTGAATTAGCTTGATCTTCTGAACTCAGCAGCAATTCTGTACTCTCACTTTGGTCCTCAGACCTCCTGCTCTAAGACATACTTCACTTTCAGCTGTTAAAACCCAATTCCTACTTCACTGAAAACAATCAAGACTATCTGTGACATCATCTGCAAATCCATTCCCCTCACTAACTATAATACCACCTATGGATTTTACTCCATTTGCCCCCACTCTTGTGCTCCTGTCTCCATAGAGGAAATGTGTTCCTTTGGTTCAAGACCAGTCCTTTTATCTGAGCTTTGGATCTTCTCCCCGCTTACTATCTCATGGTCCTTTCTCTTAGTCATTTTCTTCCTATCCTGTATCTTGGATCTCTCTCAAACTTCTTTTTTTCCTCTTAGCATGTAGTCATGCTCACATCTCATCTTTGGGGGGGACCTTTTTTGACCCAAATCTTCCTAAAACTACCCTTTCCTACTTCTGTAAATAGTTAAGCTTCTGAAAAGAGTGGAATAAACTTGCTGTCTTTACGTTTTAACCACTCATTGATACCTAATCCTCCTGTGGTTCAGCTTCTGTGTCCTCCTCCCAGGAGTTTGTGCTTGCTCACCAGTGACCTTCATATTGTAAAATTTAACGGGACACATTTATTCTAATCATATTTCACTTATCTGTCAAGTCCTTTATTTTATTATTTAAAATTTTTGATAATAAGCAGAGAAAGCCACTTGACATTATGAATTTACTGGGGATAGTTATTTCAATGATTAATGTTCCTCAGTGAATATTTATTATGAAGTTTCAATTTTGTTTTAGAATTTTGTAATTGAGATATAATTTACATAACTTAAAATTCATCCTTTTAAAGTGTACAAAACACTAGTTTTTAGTATATTCACAGAGTTGTGCAACTGTGACCATTGTCTAATCCAAGAACATTTTCATTGCCCCCCAAAGAAACTGTATCCATTAGCAGTCATTCCCCAATTCCTCCTTTCCCCCATCCTCTATCAACCACTAATCTACTTTCTGCCGCTATGGATTTACCTATGCTGGACATGTCATATAAATGGAATCATGTAATATGTGGCTTTATGTGTCTGGCCTTCTTCACTTAGCATAATATTTTCAAAATTCATCCATGCTGGAACATGTATCCGTCCTTTTTCCCTTTTACAGGTGAATAAAATTCCATTGTATGGATATACCACCTTTTATTTATCTATTTTGTCTATTGATGAACATTTGAGTTGTTTCCACCTTGGGGTATTATGAATAATGCTGCTATGAACATGGAGGTGTACAGGTTTTTGTTTAAACACCTGTTTTCCATTCATTTGGGGTATATACCTAGTGGTGGAATTGCTGGGTCCTATGTTAATTCTATGTTTAACTTATTGAGGAACCACCAAGCTGTTTTTCACAATTGTTGAACCATATTACATTGTCACCAGCAGTGTATAAGGGTTCCAGTTTCTCCACATCCCTGCCAACGCTTGTTGTGATCTTTTTTATTATAGCCATCTTACTGAGCATAAGGTGATATCTAATTGTTTTGATTTGCATTTCCCTAAAGACTAATGATATTGAGCATTTTTTCATATACATATTGGCCGTTTGTATATCTTTGAAGAAATGTCTATCCAAATCCTTTGTCCATTTCTAAATTGCATTATATGCCTTTTAATTTTTGAATTGCAAGAGTTCTTAATGTATTCTGCATACTAAACCCTTATTAGAGATAAAATTTGCAAATATTTTCTCCCATTCTATGTGTTGTAGTTCTTTATTTTTATTTTATCCTGAGGCAGGGTCTCACTCTGTTGCCCAGGCGGGAGTGCGGTGGCATGATCTCGGCTCACTGCGACCTCCATCTCCTGGGCTAAAGTGATCCTTCCGCATCAGCCCCCTAAGTAGCTGACATTACAGGCTTGCACCACCATGCCCGGATAATTTTTTTATTATTTTTTTTAATAGAGATGGAGTTTCCCCATGTTGGCCAGGCTGGTCACGAACTCCTGACCTCAAGTGATTCGCCCACCTCGGCCTCCCAGAGTGCTGGGATTACAGACATGAGCTACCATGCCCGGCCTCCTTATTTTTTGAACCCTCTCCTCTTTTGGTTTCCATGGCAATAGGCTTTCTTATTTTTTTTTCCTACTTCTCTGACTATTCCTTCCCAAGTTCTTTTAGAAGGTTCTTTCCTACGTATCTCTTAAATGTTGTTACAGTCATGTGCCACATAATGATGTTTCTGTCAATGATGAAGCACATGTACAATGAGGGTGGTCCCGTAAGATTATAATGGAGGTGAACAATTTTTATTGTCTAGTGACATCTCATAGCTGTTGTAACATTGTAGTACAATGCATTACCTTTTCTATGTTTGCATATGTTTAGATATACAAATATTTACTATTGTGTTACAATTATCTATGACTTTATGAATATTATGTACAGTGTTCAGTATAGTAACATGTTACACAGGTTTGTAGCCTAGGAGCAATAGGCTATACCTGTGTAGTAGGCTATACCATCCAGATTTGTGTAAATATACTCTATGATGTTCACACAATGACAAAATAACCAAATGACATATTTCTCAGAATGTATCCCTGCTGTTAAGTGACACATGACACACTATTTCCTAGGTCTACACTCTTGCCTTCTTTTCTCTTGTTAGTTTATATATTCTCCCAGTGTGATCTCTTTTAAATTCATGGCTTTTAACTGTCATCTATGTAGGAATGATTTTGAAGCCAAGATCTACAGTATATACAGTTCAGACCTCTTTCCTGTATCCCATATCTGCTGAGCTCCAGTAGTATTTCTATTGGAAATCTTTTGAGTATAGCATAGGCAACTTGAAATCAATTTATCCTAAACTGCATTTATCACCTTCCTACCCCAAACCTGCTTTTCCTCCCCTGTTCATCTCAGTGAGTACTACTACCATTCATTTACTTATCTAAGCCAGAAGTGGAATTGTTCTAGATTACTCCTTCTCACTTCCTCCCCACTCACATTCTAACACCAAATCTTTTTTTTTTTTTTTTTTTTGACACAGAGTTTCACTCTTTCACCCAGGCTGGAGTGCAGTGGCATCATCTCGGCTCACTGCAACCTCTGCCTTCTGGTTTCAAGCGATTCTCCTGCCTCAGCCTCCTGAGTAGCTGGGATTACAGGCGCCCGCCACCATGCCCAGCTAATTTTTGTATTTTTAGTAGAGACGGGGTTTCACCATGTTATCCAGGCTGGACTCGAACTCCTGACCTCGCTAACACCAAATCTTATAGATTCTACCTTCTTAGTGTTTCTTCAGTTTCTCCTCTCATTTCAATACTTACTACCTCAAAGGCCACCACCAACCCAGTTTAGTTTAACTTCTACTTTTTTTTTCAACTTGAGTGTCACCTACTCCAAAAAACTTTCCTTAACTATTCTTTGCCAGGTCTGAAATATATGCTCTTTGGTGTTCCTATAAAATTCTATGCTTACTCCTGTCACTGCACTTAACTATAACACACTGTACTCTACTGATATAGTTCTGATGTTTGTCCCCTCCAAATCTCATGTTAAAACATAATCCCCAATGTTGGAGGTGGGGCCTGGTGGAAGGTGTTTGAGTCATGGGGGCAGATCCCTCATTAATGGCTTGATGTTGTCCTTAAGATAGTGAGTTCTCATGAGGTCTGGTTGTTTAAAAGTGTGTGGCACCTCTTCTCCTCTTCCTTGCTCCCTTTCTCACCATGTGATGTGCCTACTCCCACTCCACCTTCCAGCATGATTTTAAGCTTCCTGAGGCCCTTCCCAGAAGCCAAGCAGATGTAGGTACCATGCTTGTACAGCCAGTAGAACTGTGAGCCAATTAAGCCTCTTTTTATTAGTAAATCACCCAGTCTCACAGTCTCAGGTATTACTTTATAGTAATAGTAATGCAAAAATGGCCTAATACATCTGTGCATGTTATTTAACTTGTCTACCTTATCTAGTAAACTGAAGTCCTTCTCTACTAAACCCCTCTGCTAAACCCCTTTTTGTATGACTATGTCCACAATGCCTAGAACAATGTCACGCACACCATAGGTGCTCAAACTGGTTCATGGTTTTTTTTTTTTTTTTTGATGCTCAAACTTTTGAAGGAAAGAATTAGAATGTGATACTTT